AAGGTTTAGGAGGTGGACTTTAGGATTAGCAGGTGATAGGTGGAGGAAAGGGGAGGCCTGGAATGTCTCAGACATCTCTGTCTCACAAGAATTGATGTGAGCATTAAGTGAGGTGACCTAGGTAAAGTTGCCTAGGGCCTGGCACACAGGTGGTCAATAAATGTCTGTTCCCACACTCATCAATGTCTGCTCCGACCTCCATCGCGAATATGGGGTCATGACTACGGAAATCATACCACGATAGCTGTCCACAAAAAGGTTCACTCCCGAGGCCCACATTCTGCATATTGATATTCCGAACCACCTGAATCTCCCAGGTCTAGCCCACATTCCTCAAAGGGAAAACCCCAGCCAAAGTGCCGAGGTCACGAGCTGCTTTTTAAACAAGTCCCCAGGGAGAGCAGTTGGGGCCAGAGCCCCAGAGCTGACCTGGTCATTTTTTTGCATAATTGTAAGCAGGAATGCCATGACCTGATTTGTCTTTTAAAACTCTGGGTGGGAGACAGATGGTAGGGGAGAGGAAATTCCTCCCTTGTTCCTTTTCGATGTCTTAGAAGATGTTTATTAATTGGGGGCACAGCTCTACCCTCCCCTACACCCACTCACTGGGCTACTAGAAGGTGCTGTCTCGAAATAGCCCACCCAACCGCAGGAGCCCAGAGCCCACAAGCAGCTCAGGGACTTAGAACTGGTCCCACCCTTCCTCCGGGGACCCCCCCTCCTTAAGCTGCAGTCTGTGGGTGGGCTGCAAGTCCCGCCTCTCCACAACCAGCCCCACCCCTTTCTTCAAAACCCCGCCTCTCCGGTGAGGCCCCGCCCCCTCGAGGCTGCATCCCCGTCCATTGGGCGGCCGGCAGGAGGCGCCAGAGCACAGCCCGCCTTTTCTAGCAGGTTGGCCCCGCCCCTCTCCTGGAGACCCCGCCTCCTCGAGGCTTTCTTTCTGCCTATTGGGCGCCGAGGCCCAGCTCCAGCCCACCTGTTCTCCCCCGCCCCACCCTTTGTGGCCCCGTCCCCTTGAGGCCCCGCCCCGCCCGTTGCGCCGCCGGCAGGAGGCGCCGCGGCACGCGCGGGTCTGGGCGCCGGCCCCAGCCAACGGCGGGTGGGAGCAGCGCGGGAACGTGGCGGCGCGGCGGGTTGTGCCGGAGGTGAGTGTGGGGTGCGCGAGGAGTGACTGCGGTTGGCGCTAACCTCTCTCACTTTTTCACCCAGGTCACGGCCTCCCCACATCCTTTGGCTGAAGCCCACAGTCCTCATCCATGAAGCCTCACCCACCATGTTTTATGGGACGCACTTCATCATGTCCCCGCCCACCAAGAGCAAACTGAAGCGGCAGAGCCAGCTGTTGTCCAGCATGCTGTCCCGGACGCTGAGCTACAAGTACCGGGACCTGGACTCCACCTTCTCCAGCCTGGGCGCCAGCGATGACCCCGCCGAGCTCTCCACCCAGCTGTCGGCCCCTGGTGTCCTGAAGGTGTTTGGGGACAGTGTCTGCACAGGAACCCACTACAAGAGCGTCCTGGCCACCGGCACCTCCAGCGCCCGTGAGCTGGTGAAGGAGGCGCTGGAGCGGTACGCCCTGGACCCCAGGCAGGCCGGCCAGTACGTGCTGTGTGACGTGGTGGGCCAAGCCGGCGATGCTGGGCAGCGGTGGCAGGCCCGGTGCTTTCGGGTGTTTGGGGACAGTGAGAAGCCCCTCTTGATCCAGGAATTATGGAAACCCCGAGAAGGTTTATCCCGGAGGTTTGAGCTGAGGAAGAGGTCGGACGTGGAGGAGCTGGCAGCCAAGGAGGTGGACACCATCACGGCAGGTGAGGGGGGCCACAGGTTCAGGAAGAGCCGTTAACTGTTCACCTTGTGTTGCTTCTGTTCCAGGGATAAACGCCCAGGCCCGGAGGCTGCAGCGGAGTCGCGCGAAGGGAACCCCGACCCCGGCCCTGGGGGATGCCCGGAGCTCTCCTCCACCCCGGTTGCGCCGCACAGTCAGTGAGACCAGCCTGAGCCCAGTGAACGCCCTGCCCGCTGCCGCCCAGGGCCCCGAGGAGCCCGGCCCCGACGCCATGCGGTACTCGCTGTACCAGTCCCCGCATCTGCTCCTTCTGCAGGGCTACAGCCAGCAGCACGTGAGCCTCCCCTCCTGACACCCACTGCCCGGTACGCCTGCCCTGAGCGGAGTCTCTGTTTCAGGACAGCCTGGTGTATGTGCTCAACCGGGACCGGCACACGGTGGGCCAGCGGACCCCCTCCAGCAAGCCCAGCATCAGCCTCTCAGCCCCCGACATCCTGCCTCTACACTGCACCATCCGCCGGCAACCGCTCCCGGACAGCGGCCAGGCCGCGGGGAGGCTGGTCCTGGAGCCCATCCCCGGGGCGCACATCTCCGTCAACTTCTCCGAGGTGGGGCACAGGACCGTGGTGCTGCACCACGGGGACCTGCTCTCCCTGGGGCTCTACTACCTGCTGCTATTCAAGGACCCCGCGCAGGCCCAGCCCCTGCCCGCCCGGGCCTTGGCGCGCCTCCGGGCTGTGCCGCAGAGCTGCCGGCTGTGCGGGGCCGCGCTCGGGGCCCGGGGAGCCGCCTCCCCTACTCAGGCCGCCCTGCCCCGGCGCCAGCAGCTGCTCCTGGAGTTTGAGCCCCACCTGGAGGACACGCTGCTGCAGAGGATCATGACGTTGATCGAGCCGGGGGGCGACGACCACAAGCTGACCCCCGCCTTCCTCCTGTGCCTCTGCATCCAGCACTCGGCCACCCACTTCCAGCCGGGCACATTCGGGCAGCTCCTGCTCAAGATAGCCAGGCTGATCCGCGAGACTGTCTGGGTCAGTGTGCTGGGGTGGGCGGTCTGGGTCCTCACTTGCTTTTTCTCCCGCTTTGTAATTGTAGGAGAAAACCAAAGAACTAGCAGAGAAGCAGGCGCAACTGTGAGTATGACCCGGTTATTGTGCCCGCCTCTCCGCGTAACTCTTAGTCTTTCTGTCTTGGTAGCCAGGAGCCCATCTCGCTGGCCAGCTGCGCCATGGCTGATCTGGTTCCAGACTTGCAGCCCATTCTTTTCTGGATGTCTAACTCCATCGAGCTCCTGTACTTTATCCAGCAGAAATGCCCACTCTACATGCAGAGCATGGAGGAGCAGCTGGACATCACAGGTACGGCTGGCGCTGCCCTCCATTCCCCCCGCTTGTGACCATTGGCGTGGCTGTCTCCCGGCAGGCTCGAAGGAATCGCTGTTCTCCTGCACGCTGACGGCCAGCGAGGAGGCCATGGCGGTGCTGGAGGAGGTGGTGCTGTACGCCTTCCAGCAGTGCGTCTACTATGTCTCCAAGGTGCACGGACGGGCTCTGCTTCTGCACTCAGGGCTGGTTGCTGTTCTCCTCTTGCCCCCGCCAGTCCCTGTACATCTGCCTCCCGGCACTCCTGGAGTGCCCGCCATTCCAGACGGAGCGCCGTGAGAGCTGGTCCTCGGCCCCCGAACTGCCCGAGGAGCTGCGCCGCGTGGTGTCTGTGTACCAGGCAGCCCTGGACCTCCTGCGGCAGCTGCAGGTGCACCCCGAGGTGGCCTCGCAGATGCTCGCCTACCTCTTCTTCTTCTCCGGGACACTGCTTCTCAACCAGCTCCTCGACAGGGGTGAGGGCCTCGTGCAGGGTTGAGGGGTCGGGCCAGGCATCACCCTCCCTTCTTCCCTCCACAGGCCCCTCCCTGAGCTGCTTCCACTGGCCCAGAGGTGTCCAGGCCTGCGCCCGCCTGCAGCAGCTCCTGGAGTGGATGCGGAGCGCCGGCTTCGGGGCGGCTGGAGAGCACTTCTTCCAGAAGCTCTCCTGCACCCTCAACCTGCTGGCCACACCCAGGGCCCAGCTCATCCAGGTAGGGGTGCGCATGGGAGGCGGCGAGTGTGGCCTGTGACCATGAGCTCCTTCTTGTCACCCAGATGAGCTGGACAGCCCTGCGGGCTGCGTTCCCCGCACTGAGCCCAGCACAGCTGCACCGGCTGCTGACTCACTACCAGCTGGCCTCGGCCATGGGCCCCATGAGCACCTGGGAGCCAGGGGCCCAGGACAGCCCCGAGGCCTTCAGGTCAGGTAAGCCCTGCCCCAGGGCAGGAGAGGGCTGGTGGCCATTACGGGCATCCTCTCTCCCCTGCAGAGGATGTTCTGGAGTCCTACGAAAACCCCCCACCCATCGTCCTGCCCAGCGACGGCTTCCAGGTGGACTTGGAAGCCAACTGCCTGGACGACAGCATCTACCAGCACCTGCTCTACGTCCGCCACTTTCTGTGGGGTCTGCGGAGCAGAGCCAGCCCCGGCAGCCCTGGCAGGCCTGGCAGTGGGGCCTCCCAGCCAGTGTGCCCCGAGGTACCCGGGGAGGGGGCCCCCCAGCCAGCGTGTCTACCTGAGCTGTCACCCTTCCTCTCCCTAGGGTATGCACCACGTGGTCCTTGACGGGCACCTGGAGGCCCCGAGCTGCCCCCTGGCTCCCAGGGACCCTGGCCCAGCAGCCCGGGAAGTGGCCCCGGAGCGTACTCTTCCCTTGAGGGGGGCTCCCTGGGCACAGGCCCCCCCTGGAAGGCAACCCAGCCGTGGGGGCTCCCAGGCTGGCCCCCCGCACACGGACTCGTCCTGCTTGCTCACGCCTCCCAGCACTCCACTTGGCCCTGAGCCTGGGGACCCCGACTGGCCAGAGTCCGGCGGCCCCTGTGGAAAAGCGCTCCCAGAGAGGCAGAGGAACGGACTCAGCGGCCTCCGGGGTGCAGCTCCGGAAGGTGAGCCCTGCCTGGTGCTCAGGCGGGAACCCACTCCCACCCACCTTTCCTGGCCCCCACCCAGGAGACTCTGCAGCCCTTGCGGAGGAGTCCCCTCCAGCCCCGTCCAGCCGCAGCTCCAGCACCGAGGACTTCTGCTACGTCTTCACGGTGGAGCTGGAACGAGGCCCCTCCGGGCTGGGGATGGGCCTGATCGACGGGATGGTGAGTGGCCCAGGACCCTCGCCGCACCCCCATGCGGAGCTCTGAGGCCTCTGCTTGTCCCCAGCACACGCACCTGGGCGCCCCCGGGCTCTACATCCAGACCCTGCTCCCGGGCAGCCCCGCAGCGGCCGACGGGCGCCTGTCGCTGGGGGACCGTATCCTGGAGGTGAATGGCAGCAGCCTCCTGGGCCTTGGCTACCTGAGGTACCCCCACCGCATGCACGCCCGGCCCCTTCCTGCCCACCCCCACCTCTGGCATGGATTTCAGAGCTGTGGACCTGATCCGTCATGGCGGGAAGAAGATGCGGTTCCTGGTCGCGAAGTCCGACGTGGAAACAGCCAAGAAGATCCATTTCCGCACGCCCCCTCTCTAGGGGGGCTGCGAGGACACCCCCACAGGCCCGGCACCCGGTCCCACCTGGTGACACTGGGCTTCCTCCCGCCTTCGTCCCTGTTTTGTAACTGACCAAGTTGGGTCCCGGGTGGGGAGCCTCACCCTGGGGACATGCCTGTTGATAACATGCATCTCAGTGTAGGTTCTATTTATATGGCAGATGACGTGAAATTGTGATGTTTGTTACAGAGCTTTTATGTTTAAAGACTTCAATGGAGAAGTACGGTTCAATAAACTATTTTTCCCGTTCTTAGAGGGTGCCCTGCTGGGGTCTCAACTCGGGCAGCAGGCGTGGGCTGCTCGGAGGGGCCGCAGGGGCTCCCCATGGCCTCTGCCTGCCACCGGCACGGGAGAATGCAGTGACAGCTGTCATCAGGGGATCATCTGAACTGACTCTCCCTGCCCCCGTCCCACCCAGACACAGGGCACTGCAGGAAGCAGCTCCAACAGCCCCTCCCAGCTGAAGCAGGGCCAGACCTGGCAGAGGATGCTGGACTTCTGATCCCGCTGCTCAGCACAGGCCCCAGAGAAAGGTCTAGACACCCAGGCGTTGGAAAGTGGACCGGCCTGATGGTCTCTGAGGCGCCGAGCCCACCCTGGGCCCTGCTTCCTCTCCCAGGACTCCTGCTCCCTCCTGAGTTCCTCTCCCCTACTAAAGCCACCAGCGTGGCCCTGATACCAGGCTGGCGGCCCCAGGCCCTTAATCCTCACCAGCGTCCCCCTGGCCACCGGCCCTAACCCGGGCAGGAGGCCAGCGTCCCTCTCCACCAGCTGGCTGACCATGCGCAGGACCAGGGCAGGGCACTTGCTGCCTCGGGGTGACAGCGTGGGTCGCTGGGCATCCTCAGCAGCTCCACCAACTGGGTGTGGGTGGCTTCCGCGCCCTCCTGGCTGTGGTGGAACTGGTGGCCCAGGGTCATCTTTGATAGCAACAGAGAAACCCTGGGGAAGAGGGTCCCGGCATCAGTTGCAGATGCACCTCTCACTGGGACAGAGGTCTGTGCGGGGTCCCCAGATCGGTGTCCTGGGTCTGTCCCAGGCCCTGGGCCTCGTGCAGCTCCACGCTGCCCCCTGGTGTGCGCTACGGCGAGGTGCAGCGCGTCCGCCCCGCGCCCTCTGCCGACCCGCAGTTCTGTGTGCGGCTCCGCATTGCGCCTGGCTCGAAACGGCGACCACTGCCAGGTTCCCAAAATACTGGATAAAATATATATATATATATAGTGTTTGTATATATATTTAAGATATGTAAAATATATGAATATATATAAATATATAATTATATATGAATATATTACATATTCATGTATACGTAATATATTCGTATATTTTATAAACATTTTTTATATTTTATTATATAAAATATAAATATTTAATTTTTTTTTATGAGACGGAGTCTCGCTCTGTGACCCAGGCTGGAGTGCAGTGGTGCAATCTCAGCTCACTGCAACCTCCACCTCCCAGGTTCAAGCAATTCTCCTCAGTCTCCTGAGTAGCTGGGATTACAGGCGCCTGCCACCACGCTTGGCTAATTTAGTACTTTTAGTAGAGACAGGGTTTCACCACGTTGGCCAGGCTGATTTCAAACTGACATCAAGTGATCTGCCCGCCTTGCCCTCCCAAAGTGCTGGGATTACAGGCGTGGGATTACCATGCCTGGCCTTGTTCTGTTTCTTTTCCTAGGAGTCCCACAACGTGTGTGTTAGCACTGCCGAGAATGTCTCACAGCTCTGGACGGTCTGCATTTCTGGACCTGGTGCAGATCCCAGGATCCTGGACTCTGATTTGATGCCTTAACGGTGGAAGGGGGTTGAGTATATTTTTTATGTGGGAGGGGTGTGGACTGTGGCCAGAGGAAAGACAGTGGCAAGGCATTTCCAAAGGTGGCCACCAACAGTTCCTCCCACAAAGAGAAGGGGGCTTATCTCTTCTTCCCTGCAATATTCTCCGGCCTTCTGACTTGCTCCGAACAACAGGATGCAGCATAAGTGATATTCTGGGACCTTCCAAGCCAGACTGAAGGGCCTTTGGTTTCTATTTTCATGCTCCTGGAACTCAGCATCCATGGAAAGAAGCTCTTGGCATCACCCCAAGGAAGGGAGGCCCCGTGGAGTCGGGGAGGCCCAGCTAGCCTCTGGCCGCTGAAGCACCTAGCTGAGGTGCGGGACTGGTGAGGGCTGCCACTGGCTGTTCTGGTCTTGCTGAGCTTCCAGGCGAATGCAGTCCCACCAGTGATCCCGGGGACACCACGTGGAGCAGAACGACTTCCCAGCCAGGCCCCAGACAATCTACAACACTGTGAAAGGTAACACTTCTTATGGGTGTTTTGTTTTTTGGT